TAAATAAAAGAAAGAAATCACAGAAACTATACCAGAAAATAGGATACAAAACCAACAGTGAGGAGATTGAGAAAAGGAGGCAGATACGTAAAGAGGAAAAGGAAGGGGGCCCAAGTAAGGCCGGAAAAAGCGGGGAGAAGGAGGAGGCTCATTAGGTCAGAAGCAACCTGCCGTCTTCTAAGTTCTGGCCAAGGGTAGATCAACAGATCCAGATTCCTGAGCTTTAAAATGTTATTCGGCCGCTTCATCACTTGTCCCCGACTTTGCAGCGACTCCGATGGTAGCCTGAGTCTCCATTGCTTGGAGCAGCCACAGTGGACACTGGACGGGATATTCTGTGCAGCTGTTGCTGAACTCAAGGCAACTCTTACTGCCTTTCTCTTTTCGGGCTCAAGATTCCCTGCATTATTGCCCATAGGCATGTGTTTTACCCCATACTCCTTCTCCCTTTTATCTTGATTTTCGCGGTGCTGGGGAGTCTGCAGGGATTCCATGGCGACGGGCTCACTGGGACAGGGGCTGGGGTTGTGCGTCCCTGAGGCAAGGCAAATACAGAAAAGCGAATAGAGACAGAGGGCTAAGATTCCAAAGCACTGAAAGGTAGAAACTGGGTTAGAAGAGAGAGGGGAGCACAAACGCCCGGAGAGAGCGAGCCCTCGGGATACCATTGGCTATAGGCTGGCCTCCGAACAACTGGACGGTCCAAGTCCTGAGCGTCTGGTTACCCGGGCAACCGCATGGTCTCGCGATACATACCTCGCGCCTGCGCACTGCCCCTGTAGCGGGGGTGGGGGGACCCGGTCCGGAGACTCCACCCCGGGGCCTAAACTCGAGTCTAAAAGATTGGGCCTCGTTGTGTCGTTTCCGGGTCGCGCGACGCTGTGGGCCGCTTTCCCCTCTCCGGAGTGACCTAACACAGGATAACGAAACCTGCACTGCTCCGAGCGCTTCCTCCCCGGCCCGTCGCGTCTGCGAGGCGAGGCCGGGAGGCGAGGGCTCTGCGCACGCGCGGCGCAGGCGCACTGGGCGCCGGTGCTGTTGCCTTCAGGTGACCACGGATTCGCCATCGTGAGTTCCAGGTGGGCGCGCGGGGCCCACGTAGGGCAGGAGGCCAGCCCCGGGGGGATCGGGCCCGGGACTCTGCGGAATCTGGAGGCCGAAGCCCGCGCGCACGCAGGGTCTCTGCTGCTTCCCCAACGCCTGTTGCGTGGCCGCAGGACCCGCCGCCCTCCCGGTTGGGCCGCCCAGTCCCGGGCCGGGCGCGTGCACCCAGAGCTTCCGCGTTTCTAGTCCGGCTCCTCTGCTGGATTGCAGCGCCGGCTGGGCACCAGGAGTACAAAGCGAAAACCCCCGCCGGCCCTTCTGTTCTCCACGGTCTCCAAGGAGACACGGACAACAGAACAACACTTCCGTGTGCTAAATAGTAAAGCACCAAGGTACTCGATCCAGGGGCGGCGTGCAGTGGGGAGGTGAGCTTTGGGTCGGCCGTCGCCCCTCGGCTACCGGCGGGATCCAGAAACCGGGAGTCACCACCAATACCGTTCTCAACTTTACTTCCAGCTGGTCACTACTGTGTCGGGAGATTCTACCTTCTTTTCCGACTAACATGTATTTTTCTCCAGTCCTTTCTGCGGCGTCTCTAGTGCAGGCCACCGTCATTTCTAACCTGGACGACTCCAGGAGCGTCTTTGCTGCTCGGGGACTCTTCCTTTGCCCAGATCCACAAAGATCTATAACGTCTTTCTAATCACGACACCTCTGCTTTAGATGTTAAAGTTGCTTCACACTGGAACGCTTGCAAAGGTCTTCATTATCTGGTCCTTACCCACCTTTCCCTCAGATCATTTTTTTTTTTTTTTTTTTGCAGACAGGGTCAGATGTGTTACTGGGCTGGAGTGTGGTGGCACAATCACGCTCACTGCATCCTTGACCTCCTGGGCTCAAGTGATCTTCCCACCTCAGCCTCCCAAGTAGCTGGGACTACAGGTACGCCTCACACTTAGCTAATTTATGTATTTATTTTTTCTGTTGTCATTTTGCTTCTTGGAAGGATTTTCAAAATGGCTGCAGCTCCTCAAGCACCGGGGCGGGGATCTCTCCGTAAGACGAGACCTCTGGTTGTGAAGACGTCGTTGAACAACCCATACATCATCCGCTGGAGCGCTCTGGAGAGCGAGGATATGCACTTCATCCTACAGACGCTTGAGGACAGGCTTAAAGCTATTGGACTTCAGAAGATTGAAGATAAGAAGAAAAAGAACAAAACACCTTTTCTGAAAAAAGAAAGCAGAGAGAAATGCAGCATTGCTGTTGATATTAGTGAGAATCTGAAGGAGAAGAAAACAGATGCTAAGCAGCAAGTGTCAGGGTGGACGCCTGCACACGTCAGGAAGCAGCTTGCCATTGGCGTTAACGAAGTTACCAGAGCCCTGGAAAGGAGGGAACTGCTGTTAGTTCTGGTGTGTAAATCAGTCAAGCCTGCCATGATCACCTCACACTTGATTCAGTTAAGCCTAAGCAGAAGTGTCCCTGCCTGTCAGGTCCCCCGGCTCAGTGAGAGAATCGCCCCCGTCATTGGCTTAAAATGTGTTCTAGCCTTGGCGTTCAAAAAGAACACCACTGACTTTGTGGACGAAGTAAGAGCCATCATCCCCAGAGTCCCCAGTTTAAGTGTACCATGGCTTCAAGACAGAATTGAAGATTCTGGGGAAAATTTAGAGACTGAACCTCTGGAAAGCCAAGACAGAGAGCTTTTGGACACTTCATTTGAAGATCTGTCAAAACCTAAGAGAAAGCTTGCTGACGGTCGGCAGGCTTCTGTAACATTACAACCCCTTAAAATAAAGAAACTGATTCCAAACCCTAATAAGATAAGGAAACCACCCAAAAGTAAAAAAGCTACTCCAAAGTAATCTTGCATAAACTTGTCATGTCATACAGTTTGTGAAAGGACACCTTGTAAAGAAGCCTTGAAACTAATAAAATGAGTTATACTTACATAGATTCATAGGGTCCTGTTTGGTAATATTCAAATG